AGGGAGTGCAGCAGGAGGTCAAGAGGGGAGAGAGAGAGAGAGAGAGAGCAGCAACTTGCACTTCTGGCTGAGGAAATCAGGGTTGGCTTCAGTAAGGTGGCATTTGAGTTAAGTCTTGAAGGATGGGTACAGTTTCAGTGGATGGGGATGATGGAGTGAATGGGGAGAGCATTTCTAAAAGAGAGCAGGAAATGAGGGTTGGTTGAATGAATGGAGCCTTGATCCCAAGACTGGCTGTGATGTGGAGTCCCAGGGCTTGTTGAGTTGAGAGATCCTGGACTGCCTTGGTTAGAGGACCCGGGGACTGGCTGAGATGGGGGATTCTGGGGTTGGCTGGGGTAGGAGATCTGGGCACTGGTTTGAATGGAGAGTGTAAGGGCTGGCTGGAGTGGGAGATGCCTGCGATGTTGTACATGAGTGTGTGTGTGCGCATCCTTTGGGAGTCCCAAGGGATGCCTGGGATGAGGGCAGCTGCAGACAGTCAAGGGACTGGCCAGGATGGGAGACTCAGGGACGACTGCCCATGATGGGGGCTGGAGGGAGGTCGCCTGAGGTAGAAGACACAGGGGCTGGCTAGGAAGGGGAATCTGACACTGCTTGGGATTGGCAGACCTAGGGCATGGGGAGTCCACGGGTTGTCGGGACCTGGGGACTGCCTGGGATGGGGGTTCCTCCCGGGATGGCTTTGGATGAAGATCCCCAACCTGGCGAACCCGAGGGACGGGCGGACTCTGGGAAGGAGGGCTTCTTTAGGCTCCGTTAAGTGAGGACCCAGGGACGGGTGGAATGGAGAGATCTCTTGCGGGCTGTCATGGGGGCTGGCCCTGGCCGGGCGCCGGTGCCTTGGGGCCAGTCCAGCTGCGGGTGCGGGTGGCAGCCGCAGGTGGGGCGCGCGGGGGCGGGCCGGGCGAGCCGGGTGGGGGCAGGGGCGGGGGGCGGGCCGGCGGCCGGGGCGGTCCCGCGCGGCCGCGCTGCGCAGTGACTCCGCAGCGGGCGGAGCGCCGTGGGCCGCGTCCTCCCGAGCAGTGGCTGTGGTGGTGGTGGTGGCGGCGGCAGCCTCAGCTCCTGCTCCCCGTGCCGCCGGCCCCAGCGCTGTCTCCCGGGCCCCCTAGGGCCCCCGGGCCCTCAAGCCCGGTGCGCGCCCTCGCGTCCCGCCGGCCCCCTCCCCCGGCTGGGCCCGGGGGAGGGTGGCGCCGTGAGAGAGCGGGGACAGGGCTCTCCTGCCCGTTCCCCTGCCCCTGGGCCGCCAGGATGGAGGCGGGGTCGGGGCCCCCGGGCGGCCCGGGATCCGAGAGCCCAAATCGGGCCGTGGAGTACCTGCTGGAGCTGAACAACATCATCGAGAGCCAGCAGCAGCTGCTGGAAACCCAGCGGCGGCGCATCGAGGAGCTGGAGGGCCAGCTGGACCAGCTCACCCAGGAGAACCGCGACCTGCGAGAGGAGAGCCAGCTGCACCGCGGGGAGCTGCACCGGGACCCCCACGGCGCGCGGGATAGCCCGGGCCGCGAGAGCCAGTACCAGAACCTGCGCGAGACCCAGTTCCACCACCGCGAGCTGCGGGAGAGCCAGTTCCACCAGGCGGCCCGGGACGTGGGCTACCCGAACCGGGAAGGCGCCTACCAGAATCGGGAGGCTGTGTATCGGGACAAGGAGCGGGACGCCTCCTACCCGCTCCAGGACACTACCGGTTACACAGCCCGCGAGCGTGACGTGGCCCAGTGCCACCTGCACCACGAGAACCCAGCCCTGGGTCGCGAGCGTGGCGGGCGGGAGGCCGGGCCGGCGCACCCGGGCCGCGAGAAGGAAGCGGGCTATTCGGCGGCGGTGGGCGTGGGGCCGCGGCCACCGCGGGAGCGGGGCCAGCTGAGCCGTGGCGCATCCAGGAGCTCCAGTCCCGGCGCCGGCGGAGGCCACAGCACCAGTACCAGCACCAGCCCGGCCACGACCCTCCAGAGAAAGTAAGGAATGTGTGTTTGTACCCCCGGCTCTTGTTTTGGTTTTTTTTCTCTGTTTCCCTTTCAGATCTGATGGTGAGAATTCCAGAACAGTCAGGTCAGTACCTCCTTTCTTTAGTACTAGTTGGGTCTGTCTCTCTCTGTCTCTTGCTGTCTCTCAGGTCCACAGCGTCTCATACTCTACACCAGTATTGCTGTCCTACTCAGGTCCTTGACTCCATGAAGCTTACCCCCTCAGGCAGGCTGGCAGAGAGCAGGTAAGAGCTAGACCCATCCCTCCCCCAATTCCACATCCTGGCTCATCTTATCTCATCCCCACAGTGTGGAGGGTGATGCCCCAGGCAGTGACCTGAGCACAGCGGTTGATAGTCCTGGGAGCCAACCCCCCTACCGGCTGAGCCAGCTGCCCCCCTCCAGCAGCCACATGGGGGGCCCCCCTGCTGGAGTGGGCCTTCCCTGGGCTCAGCGGGCACGCCTCCAGCCAGCCAGTGTCGCCCTGAGGAAGCAGGAGGAGGAGGAGATAAAGCGCTCCAAGGCCCTATCGGACAGCTATGAACTCTCCACAGACCTGCAGGACAAGAAGGTGCAACAGAGGCATCTGGTTGGGAATGGGAGTGACCTTGTTCCCCTCGACCCTTCTCTGCCAGGTGGAAATGCTGGAGAGGAAGTATGGGGGCTCCTTCCTGAGCCGCAGGGCTGCCAGGACCATCCAGACAGCCTTCCGCCAGTACCGCATGAACAAGAACTTTGAGCGGCTACGCAGCTCAGCCTCAGAGAGCCGCATGTCCCGCCGCATCATCCTTTCCAACATGCGGATGCAGTTCTCCTTTGAGGAGTATGAGAAGGCACAGAACCCCGCGTACTTCGAGGGCAAGCCTGCCTCGCTGGACGAGGGTGCCATGGCTGGTGCCCGGAGCCACCGGCTTGAACGGGGGCTCCCATATGGAGGCTCCTGTGGTGGGGGCATCGATGGTGGTGGAAGCTCCGTCACCACATCTGGAGAGTTTTCTAATGACATCACAGAACTTGAGGACTCCTTCTCCAAACAGGTCAGGATCCCTGAAAAGGACCTTTCTTCCCCCCTTTCCCTCCTCTCCTCCCCCCCTTGCACAGGTAAAGTCTCTGGCTGAATCCATCGACGAAGCCCTGAACTGCCACCCGTCAGGGCCCATGTCTGAGGAGCCAGGGTCAGCCCAGCTGGAGAAGCGGGAGTCAAAGGAACAGCAAGAGGACAGCTCAGCCACATCCTTCAGTGATCTTCCCCTCTACCTGGATGACACAGTTCCCCAACAATCCCCTGAGCGACTGCCCAGCACAGAACCCCCACCCCAGGGCCGGCCCGAGTTCTGGGCGCCAGCCCCTCTCCCGCCAGTTCCTCCACCAGTGCCATCAGGAACCCGGGAAGACGGTAGCCGTGAGGAAGGCACTCGCAGGGGTCCCGGGTGCTTGGAGTGCCGGGATTTCCGGCTGCGGGCTGCCCACCTTCCCCTGCTTACCATTGAGCCTCCTAGTGACAGCTCCGTGGACCTGAGTGACCGCTCAGATCGCGGCTCTGTCCACCGCCAGCTGGTGTATGAGGCTGATGGCTGCAGCCCCCATGGGACCCTGAAGCACAAGGGGCCACCAGGCAGGGCCCCGATCCCACACCGCCACTACCCAGCCCCTGAAGGCCCAGCCCCAGCCCCACCAGGGCCCCTGCCACCAGCCCCCAACAGTGGCACTGGGCCCAGTGGTGTGGCTGGGGGTCGGAGGTTGGGGAAGTGCGAGGCAGCAGGCGAGAACTCTGATGGTGGAGATAACGAGAGCCTTGAGAGCTCCAGCAATTCCAATGAGACCATCAACTGCAGCTCCGGCTCCTCTTCTCGGGACAGTCTAAGGGAGCCTCCGGCTACCGGCCTGTGCAAGCAGACTTACCAGCGGGAGACAAGGCATAGCTGGGACTCGCCAGCTTTCAACAATGATGTGGTCCAGAGGCGGCACTACCGAATCGGCCTCAACCTCTTCAACAAGTGCGTGCTCCCCGTTCTAGCCTGCTTACCCCAGTCATCTCATCTACCTCTCCTCTTTCTGCAGGAAGCCAGAGAAGGGTATCCAGTATCTGATCGAGCGGGGCTTCCTGTCAGACACACCGGTGGGAGTGGCTCACTTCATCCTGGAGCGGAAAGGCCTCAGCCGGCAGATGATAGGGGAATTCCTAGGGAACCGGCAGAAGCAGTTCAACAGAGACGTGTTGGAGTGAGGACCCCAGGATGGGGCAGGCTGGGCCAGAAAGCGCCACACCTCCTTCTTTGCTCCTTAGCTGTGTGGTGGATGAGATGGACTTCTCCTCCATGGATCTGGATGATGCGCTCCGGAAGTTCCAGTCCCATATCCGGGTTCAGGGTGAGGCCCAGAAAGTGGAGCGACTCATCGAAGCCTTCAGGTGTGCCTACCTCCCACTCGCGAAGCTGCCCCTGAGTCTGGCTTTGACCCCTCCTGCCCTGCAGCCAGCGGTACTGTGTCTGTAACCCAGCCCTCGTGCGCCAGTTCCGGAACCCAGACACCATCTTCATCCTTGCTTTTGCCATCATCCTCCTCAATACCGACATGTACAGTCCCAGCGTCAAAGCTGAACGAAAGATGAAACTAGATGACTTCATCAAGAACCTGAGAGGTGACTTCCCTGTCAGCTTTTCCTGCCCTTCAGTGACATATCCCTGTGTTACTCCCTCCCCCAGGGGTTGACAATGGTGAAGACATCCCCCGAGACCTCCTGGTGGGCATCTACCAGCGCATCCAGGGGCGTGAACTGCGGACCAACGATGACCATGTGTCCCAGGTGCAGGCTGTGGAGCGCATGATTGTTGGAAAGAAACCAGTAAGTGCCTTGGGAGGCTGCAGAGGGGCCAGTTGCTGACACCTGTTTCTTCATGCCTGTCTAGGTCCTGTCTCTCCCTCACCGTCGACTGGTTTGCTGCTGCCAGCTCTACGAGGTGCCAGATCCAAACCGCCCCCAGAGGCTAGGGTTGCATCAGCGGGAGGTCTTCCTCTTCAATGATCTCCTTGTGGTATGAGCACTGTGGGGGAGGAGATGGGAGGGTGCCTCTTGTCTTTTTCCCACCCCTGCCAAAGGTCACCAAAATTTTCCAGAAGAAGAAGATCTTGGTGACGTACAGTTTCCGTCAGTCTTTCCCCCTCGTGGAAATGCACATGCAGCTCTTCCAGAATTCATGTGAGTCCCTTCTTGGATCCCAGCTCCTGAGAACAGAGGTGCCCAGTCTCCCCTTTCTCCACAGATTACCAGTTTGGGATCAAGTTGCTGTCTGCAGTACCTGGTGGGGAGCGAAAAGTCCTCATCATCTTCAATGCCCCCAGCCTCCAGGACCGGCTGCGCTTTACATCCGACCTGCGCGAGTCCATTGCGGAGGTGCAGGAGATGGAGAAATACCGTGTGGAGTGTGAGTAGCCCAGCCATGTCTCCTCCCTGCTCCTTTGCTCCCTGTCTCCCCGACTGCCACCCAGCGGAGCTGGAGAAGCAGAAAGGTATGATGCGGCCTAACGCCTCACAGCCTGGAGGGGCCAAGGACTCAGTGAATGGGACGATGGCCCGCAGTAGCCTGGAGGACACTTACGGGGCAGGCGATGGGCTCAAACGGGGCGCACTCAGCAGTTCCCTGCGAGACCTCTCTGATGCAGGTAAGCCCTCTGGGCCCCTGCCCTGGCTGGGGTCTGACGCTGGGCTCCTTGCTTGTGGGTGCAGGGAAGCGGGGGCGGCGTAACAGCGTGGGATCGCTGGACAGCACCATCGAAGTAAGTGCCAGCTCCTGCCCCACTCGTCCTCTCTTTGTTTTCTTCCTTGTATGCATGTTTAAAGGTGTCCCAGGGAAGACAACTAGCAAAAGCAGCAGCTGGGGCCACCTACGCATTTGATGCCGCCTCATGGACCAGACTTGAGGGTTTGAAGAGCTTAGACCCACAGGGTCCTGAATCAAGTCCAATCAACATTTTTTAGTTTTCTTCCCTGCTGGACCAAGCTGCACGATCATTTCCCCACCTTCAACTTGATTCTGGTTGCATTTTTCCAAAGCTCAGCTTTTAGCGCTCAAATCCTGGCTCGGTGACTTGCCTGTGCTGCATTTGGCAAGTCACCTAGCCCTTCAGAGCCTGGCCTTCCACCTGTAAGATGGGGATAACAACCTTGCAGGACAGTTAACAGATGCATGTGAAGTGCCTACCTCATGCCAGACACACAGTAAGCCACCTACAGAAACCCCTTATCTTGACATGGGAGGTGTTCCACAAGGTGGCCCAGCCAATCTCTGTGGTCCTAACTCTCATTCCTCACCCACACATTGGCCATCCACTTACTATTCCCCAAAAATGCCTCTGTGTACTTTCCAAACTCAGCATTTTACTTGTGGCTTTCCCCCCTGCCACAATACTCCCCCCAACATCCCTGATGAAGGTTTTCCCAACCCTTGCAAGATGGGCTTGAAGAACCCATCCTTCACAAAATGTGCCCTTCATCACATACTCTGAGATCCTTCCCCACCAGGCCTTAAGTGGCTTGGGAGTGACACTGGTCTGAATCATCTCCATCCAGAACATTGCCCCATATAGTGCCTGGCACAGCACAGATGGCACTAAAATTTTGTTGATCAAATGAATGAATGAATGAATGGTTCTAAGTCTCAGAGTTAGATATCTTTGCATTGGTTGATTTATTGATTGATGCAACCTGTGTACCAAGTTTCCGGGCCCCTCTGGGAGCTCCTCATGCTTCCTTCAACTGTTTCCTACGTTCTTCTCCTCCAGTCCTCATTGCAGTCCCAGCGCTGGGCTGTCCATGCTCCTCACTCCCTCCACCCCTCCAGAAATGCACTGTCCAGACTGTGGAGGGGGTAGTTCATCTCCTCACCTCCCCATTTCTCTGAGGACCCAAAGACAGCAAGCCCACTGACTATTCTTACATCAAAGGTGCTGCTGCCAATCCCTCTGGGGATGCAGATGGGGACAGACAACACATAACAAAGAACAGAACTGCTTGAACCCGAGAGGCGGAGGTTGCAGTGAGCTGAGCGAGCTCGCGCCACTGCACTCCAGCCTGGGTGACAGAGCAAGACTCTGTCTCAAAAACAAACAAACAAACAAAAACAAAGGACAAAGGTCCTAGCATCTCAGAGTTCTTATGTTTGTTCTCTAGTGCTGTCCAATAGGTCTGTCTGTGATAAGCAAAATGTCCCATACCTGTGCTGTTCAGTACGGTAACCACTAGCCACATGTGGCTACTGAGCACTCGAAACATGGCTAGTGCAACTAAGGAACTGCACTTTTCATTTTATTCAATGTAAATGTAAATAAATAAGCACATGTGGGTAAGTAGCTGCCACGTCAGACAGTGTAGGATAAGAGTTTCAGGAGTGGACAGAGCCTGGTGGGGATAATGTGAAGATGATAAAATAAGTGCAGGCCCAGAAGGAAGCCCTGGGTATGTGGGAACACAGAGGAGGGGAAAACCCAACTTGGGGTGTGTGGGTGGGGTCAGGCACCATTTTCTGGAGCCGCTCCTTTTAGTGGAGTAGTCTTGAAGGGCGAGTAGGACTTAGCCTGATAGAGAAGGGAGGGAGGGAGCAGCGCATGAAAAGGCCTGGAGATGCGAGAGAATGCAATGTGTTAGTGGCACCGTAAGAAAGGAATGGGAGCTGGAGCTCCAGCGGTGGGCACAGCACATGGCACCGCGTGGAGACAGGCGGGTCTCCCCAGCCACTCCCTGTTACTCTGTTGCCAACAGATTTGTCACGCTGGCCTCAGCAGCAGCTAAAGTAAGACCAGATAACAAATTGGGCTATCTAGTACCTGCACTGTAAAGTTACCACTTTCCCCGTTGTAGTGGATGAGTATCTTGTGGAGACATGAATGGAAATGTTGTTACTCCTTAAATTTTACTCACTAGTTTTAGCGTTCGCTGGAACAATTATTATGGCTGAGGCTGTCAAATGGTGATTTTCAAATGCCGTCATTCTTTCAATATGTCTTTTTTTTTTCTTTTTTGAGACAGGGTCTCATCCATTGCCCAGTGCAGTGGTGCGATCATAGCTCACTGCAGCTTCGAACTCCTGGATTCAAGCGATCCTCCCACCTCAGCCTTCCATGTAGCTGGGACCACAGCCACACACCACCATGCCCAGCTAATTTAAAAATTTTTTGTAGAGATGGAGGTCTTGCTAGGTTACCCAGGCTGGTTTCAAACTCCTGGCCTCAAGCAGTCCTCCCACCTCAGCCTCCCAAAGTGTTGGGACTATAGGCATGAGCCACTGCCCCCAGCCTGGGCATGTCTTAGTTGGCTTTCCACTATAAGGGAGGGCTTTCCCTTCTACATTTATTTATTTATATCCTTATGGACTTAATGATTGTTTATTTTACTCAATGGGTTATATATAACCCATTAACATCATTCTTTATTTTGATGTTCACAGCCCCAGATTTGGCCAGTAGGAAGCCCTCTAAGCCCCTGTGTCCTGTGGCACATCTCCATCTTTTTCTGAGCCCTTCCAAGGAGCCCCGGTTCTTTTTAGTAGAGAATGACATTTAGAAACCAAGATTTGGGCACTAGGTGTTACAGCAATATTTTAAGAGCTTGCTCTTTTATTTTGCAAAGGTTTGAGCATCCATTGATGATTTCTAGCTCCATCATTCCTTCTATATAATTTAGAATTCTACTTTCCCTTTTCTCTCACTTTATTTACTTATATCAATGTGGAGTCATGGATTTTTATTTTAACCAGTGAGTTGTAATCCACTACTATCATAATTCATTTTGAATTAACATTACTTTGGATAAATCATTTTATTGTTATGTATATGTATAAGCACATACTATACATCTATATTTCTATACTAGACATCGATATTTCTCTGTCTCTGTCTAATAAACCATGAGTTCACACAGATACCTTGAGGAGGCTCTTTTAAGAGTCCAGGCTAGAGACAGTAAAAGGCTCACAGGAGGAGTGGAAGATGGCAAGGAGGAGGGGATGGATTCTAGAGCTATTTAGGAATCAGAACCAACAGCTTAAACCTACTTCAGAACTGGAAGAGATCATATTTTACAAACCAAAAAAAGTGAGACACAAAGTCAGTGTCAGCCCAGTTGATCCACAAAACATGAATGGGGTGCGTGTGGTTTTGAGCCCAGACGAGCCTTCCAGTCACTGCTCTGCACCAACTCCATGTCAGACCCTGTCTCCCGGGTGGATGGGTGAGGCCAAGCCAGCCCCCAGCCTGGAGTGAGTTTCCTGATGCATCCCAATTCTTAAGTCCCCAGCGTCTAGACTCCGGTTGTCCCCCAGCAAGACCCATGGCTTGGGGAACAAACCCATTTCCTGAATGCCTTACTACATGGGGAGCACCATCTGAGACTCTTACAGGCAGAATTGTACGGCAGTCAGACAGACCTGGGTTTGAGTTCTGGTCCTGCCACTTACTAGCCATGTGACTTGAGTAAGTTTACACTTCCCTGAGCTTCAGTTTCCTCATCTGTAGGATGGGGATAACAATACCTACTTCATAGCACCTGGCCCTTGATGAATGGCAGTCATCATTATCTCTAATCCTCCTAACAACACTGTGAGGAAGGGATTATTTAGCTTCATTATACAAAGGAGAAAATCAAGGCTCAGGAAGATGAGGTACTTGGCAGATCTCAGTGGGTGCATGTCAGCTCCAGGAAAGTAGAGACTACATCTGTCTTGGTCACCATTATATTCCCAGTGCCCAGAAAATTTGCTGGTGCATAGTAGAAATTTAATAAATATTTGTAAACGAATAAATTCTATCTCATTGGCTTCAAAGACTACATAATTTCTATTTAATCTTCTAGGAC